CAGACAAAGGGGCAGGCCGCCCCTCCCCCAGCCTTCTTCGCGGGCCCCGCCGCCCTCTGCTCCCCTCCCCTCGGGCCGCCCTTTGGTGACTTCCTTTCCCCTCCAAGGGCGGCCCCGGGACTTCTCAGGAACTGCGTTTCACCTGGACGTGGGGCGGGGAGCCGGCGCGCAGAGGGCGGCCTCCGGGCCCACCCCTAGGCCGAGCCGGCCCCAGGCCCGCGCCCTCCCCTTTGAACCCGCGCTCCCGGCCCCTGGCGCCTTCCCGCCCAGGCGCCCCCGCCCCCACCCGGTCAAGCACGTGCTGCCCGGGCCCCGAGCGCTTCCCGCCGCACGGGTGGGGGCTGGGCCCACCCCCCGCCCGCTCCCCACCCCCACCGGAAACATTCCTGCCACATTCCTGCAACTGCAAGGCCCAGCCCGCCGCTCCCCACCCCGCCTCCGCGCCGGGCCCAGGGCTTTCCTGCGTCCCCTCCACCGCCGGCTCGCCCCCTGAGGAGGGGGCTGGGCCAGGGCCTCGGCTGACCGGGGAGGAAGAAGGGGAGCAGAGAAAAACATGAGTCACAGCCGTGTGTCACTGGAGCGCATTTCAATTCCCTGCATCACAGGAGGTGTGGAAGGCCGCCTCGGGGACCGGGCGCGGGAGGTGCGCCCGAGAAGGCCCCGGGCCGGCCTGCAGGGCGCGCCGCTCCGCCTGCGCCCTTTCCTCCCCCACCGCCCTCCCCGCCATCTTCCCCTTTGGCTTCCTTCTCGCTCGGTGCAACAAGTCTTTGTTAAGCCGGGCGCCGGGCGGGCCAGGCGTGGCGGAGATGGCCTGCGTGCTCGGCCCCTGCCCTCAAAGCGCTTCCAGGCGACCTCTGGCCCACCTTTTATTTTTATTTACAGTCCCAACGGAAGGGCCCAGGTCCCCAAGTGGGCCTGCGTATCTCCAGAACACCATCTAAGTCACCTCAAGGTATGAAGCCTCCCTTGGGTGTACCTGCCAACGAGCCAATCGTTGGTTTCGCTGGAAGGCTCCACCTTGATCATGGCTCGCTGGTGGCCATTAATAAAACACTTTGGATTTCACAAGAGGTGACTCTCCCTGGGACCCCTGTACCAGGGAGGAAGGATACCGCCACCCGTCACCACCCCCCGCCAGAAGCTCCTTCGTGACTCCTCTGCGCGTGCCTTCCCACACCTCCTCCGTCCGGGACTGCGAGGAGTGGGCGGTCGACTCGAGTTCGCAGCCCAGGCCTCCCACACGCCCCTCCCTGCCGTCAGCACCCACCCGCGCGGCAGCGGCGGCGGGTCCCCCCTGCCCCTGGGTCGCTCTTTTTAAGCTCCCCTGAGCCGGTGCTGCGCTCCTCTAATTGGGACTCCGAGCCGGGGCTATTTCTGGCGCTGGCGCGGCTCCAAGAAGGCGTGAGTTCGCGGCCGCTCCGGTGGCTTCTTTTCTCTGAGCGCCTCTGCTCTCTCCCGGTTTCAGATCCGCATTTGCTACCAGCGGCGGCCGCGGCGGAGCCAGGCCGGTCCTCAGCGCCCAGCACCGCCGCTCCCGGCAACCCGGAGCGCGCACCGCAGGCCGGCGGCCGAGCTCGCGGTGAGTCGTCCCCGGGGCCCGCGGCGGCGGCGTCGCCCCTCCTGCGAGCCGCCCGGGGCTGCAGCGCGCGCCGCCGGCTTTATTCCCAGGCCGGGGCGGCGCGAGCCGGCGGCGGGGGAGGGCCGCGCGGCGCGGGGGCGGGCGGCGGGGCCCGGCGGCGCGGGGAGGACGCCCGCACCCCTTCCCCCGCGCCGCGGGCGCCCTGCGGGGGGCGGGGACCCGGGAAAGGCGCGCGGTGGGGGAGGGGGCGCGCAGCTGCGGCGAGCGCGAGTTGTGCACCCGGCGGAGCCCGGAGGAGCCCGGCGCACCTCGCGCGGCGGCCGCTCCCGCTGGAGCCGGAGCCCGAGCCCGAGCCCGGGCCCGGGTGAGGGGCGGGGAGAGACACGGGCTGCGGCGCGGCAGGAGAGTGGGGGGTCGGGCGCCCCCCGCAGCTCAGGGAAGTTCTGGAAGTGAGGGAGATGGGGAGGAACCCCCAAATTCGGCCCTACGCCCTCTCGGCCTTTCTCTCGCGCCCCCTCCGCAGATGAGGCCGGAGCGCGGGCCTGGGTTTGGGGCTTCACCCCGACCCCACCTCTGGCCTGGCCCGCGCCTCTTCAGCCCCAGGGGCCGGGCCTGCCCTCCGCCCCCACAAACTGGTTTCGCTGCTTTGCTGGGCTCTGTTGGAACTAGTCCCTTTGACTCCCCGTTTCTATTTTATTTTCTTCTGGGGCTTTATTTTGCGGGGAGGGGACGGAGGGAGGGGGCTTTCTTCCTCTCCCCCGCGCCCGCGCGCGCCAGGTTTCCTGCCCCAAGGCGGGCTTGGGTGCCCCCTCTGGCAGGAAGTGGGGCCGGGTGCACCCGCGTGGCGGTGCATGCGGTCGGGGTGCGCTGCTTTCCCGCGCCTGCAGGAGCGGCCTGCGCCCCTCCCCCCGCGCGCCCTGGCCCCGGGTCCCGCCGGCCGGCCTGCAACGGCCGGGCGCAGACACTTGCAGAGTCACCCTCGGGCCGGGTCTGGAGCCTGATGCCTCGGGGGTTTAGCCCTAGCCGCTAGGCGGGTAGGCAAAGTGTCGGGTTGAAAGGGTC